TGTCAGAATTAGAAATAATTTAAAGAGGTCCAGCACGAGCAGGTCAATCAAGGGAAGATGTTAAAAATAACAACAGGTGAAATGTACTCCCAAAAGATAAAGTGGATACATAGATGAATCTTCCTCACACACAGAGTATAATAACCTCAGAAAAATATTGCCTAGAGTAAACATGCCTCCCAAGCCAACGTTCATCATCCAGGAATACGGAGAGGATGTTTGGGATATGGGGGGCATGAAATTTTACAATTGTAGGGCCCTTTAACAAGGGTAGACTTGCAAGTTGCACTGCCTTTCCTGCCCTCTCTGGCTACCTGTTCCAGCATCCAGAGTTTGTGAACCTGGGGCCCAAGGACAGCACCTGGCATGGGCAGGCCCACTTGGCGACTCTCTCAGGGCTGCTGCAGCTGTGTCAGTGTCCCCACAGGGAGGCTGACATCCAGCCATGACCATCGCATTAAGCCCAGCAGTCGGGCAGGGGAGCAACTGCTCAGAGGCACCTTTGACCCACTACTTTTTTCCCCTCCTGCTTTATCTGCCCAGAGCGAGGCTCTCTTTCTAATGTGTACAAGGCGTTCTACCTATGACTCGTGGTCCTGCCATAGAAATGCTTTTTTTTTTTTAACTGAATTAAGTTGCCAAGTTTGAAAAATCAGGAATTTCACATAAGCATCCCTATTTCTGTCTTCTTTTGAAAAACTGAATGTTCTTTCCACAGTGAGCCCACATTCCTTCCTGACGACCATCACCGTTCAGCTGGAGTAGAGAGGGCTCTGCTCGCTTCAGATCCGGACGCGCAGGTCCTCTGCAGGCCCCGCCCACCCGGCGTCACCTGCAGGTCCCGCCCACCCGGCGTCTGCAGGCCCCGCCCACCCGGCGTCACCTGCAGGCCCCGCCCACCCGGCGTCTGCAGGCCCCGCCCACCCGGCGTCACCTGCAGGCCCCGCCCACCCGGCGTCTGCAGGCCCCGCCCACCCGGCGTCACCTGCAGGCCCCGCCCACCCGGCGTCTGCAGGCCCCGCCCACCCTGCGTCACCTGCAGGCCCGGGCCGCGGGGTTGGTTTCCACCCTGGAGGTTGCTGACACCCTGTGCCCTCGGCTGACTTCCAGCCGGTGGCACAGACGCCTCCAGGGGGCAGCACTCAAGCGCATCTTAGGAATGACAGGTGAGAACATCCTCCGGGCCCCAGATTTCTCTTTGAAGAAAGTCACGATGATCTGTTTTTCCAGGTCCCTCAAACAGTGAGATGTGGCTGTTTCCCAAGTCTTCCTCTCCAGTGTAAAGGGTCTGAATTTAGACGCTTTGTGAGTCTTCCTTCTTTCGACAGCCTGGAGTCTCTCTTGAGTCTCAAGGCTGCCTGAGTTCCTCTCTAACATCCTCTAGGCAGTATCAGCTAATGAGACAATGAATTCCATGGAGGCAGCAGTGGGAACAGAAGTACCTCTCTTGGATAATTTACAACACTGGTGAGCAGAGGGTCAGATCACCCTGGGGTTTGATTTCTTTTCTTTTTTCTTTTCTTTTCTTTAGAGTTGCGTCCCTCTCGGTTGCCAGGCTGGAGTTCAGTGGCATGTTCATAGCTCACTGAAGCCTCAAATTCCTGGGTTCAAGTGACCCTCCTACCTCAGCCCCATGAGGACCTGGGACTACAGGTATGCACCGCTATACCCGTCTATCTTTTATTCTGGCTTCTATATTTATTTGTGTATTGTCCAGTTCCCTCCCTTTGGAACGCAGCGTGGGCACCTGCAACGCAGAGACCACTGTATCTCCGGTGCAGAATGTAATGAGTGCCTGATACATTTGCCGAATAAACTATTCCAAGGGTTGAACTTGCTGGAAGCAAGAGAAGCACTATTCTGGGTAAAATGGAAATTTTAAATGTACTTGATATTTAAAACAATTATTTTATTGTATTTTTTTTGAGATGGAGTCTTGCTCTCGTTGCCCAGACTGGAGTGCACTGCTGCAATCTCAGCTCACTGCAACCTCTACCTCCCAGGTTCAAGCGATTCTCCTGCCTCAGCCTCTCGAGTGGCTGGGACTATAGGTGCGTGCCACCACACCCAGCTAATTTTTGTAACATTTGATGCGGGTTTATTTTTCCTTTGCAGTAACAGCGGGAACATGAAGCCGCCACTCTTGGTGTTTATTGTGTGTCTGCTGTGGTTGAAAGACAGTCACTGCGCACCCACTTGGAAGGACAAAACTGCTATCAGTGAAAACCTGAAGAGTACGTTTGGTTTCTTATCTGTGCTGTGTCCTTCTCAAAGAAAAAATTGCCACATGTCTTTTAGGTTTTTCTGAGGTGGGGGAGATAGATGCAGATGAAGAGGTGAAGAAGGCTTTGACTGGTATTAAGCAAATGAAAATCATGATGGAAAGAAAAGAGAAGGAACACACCAATCTAATGAGCACCCTGAAGAAATGCAGAGAAGAAAAGCAGGTACAGTCATTGAAAATAATGTCTGTTCTTACGAAATTGGACTTTTGTTTCTACTTTTAACTAGGAGGCCCTGAAACTTCTGAATGAAGTTCAAGAACATCTGGAGGAAGAAGAAAGGCTATGCCGGGAGTCTTTGGCAGATTCCTGGGGTGAATGCAGGTCTTGCCTGGAAAATAACTGCATGAGAATTTATACAACCTGCCAACCTAGCTGGTCCTCTGTGAAAAATAAGGTAAGAGAAAAAGAGAGCTCAAGATTTCACAGATTCCATTTCTGTCCCCTACTCTACTCCACAGATTGAACGGTTTTTCAGGAAGATATATCAATTTCTATTTCCTTTCCATGAAGATAATGAAAAAGATCTCCCCATCAGTGAAAAGCTCATTGAGGAAGATGCACAATTGACCCAAATGGAGGATGTGTTCAGCCAGTTGACTGTGGATGTGAATTCTCTCTTTAACAGGAGTTTTAACGTCTTCAGACAGATGCAGCAAGAGTTTGACCAGACTTTTCAATCACATTTCATATCAGATACAGACCTAACTGAGCCTTACTTTTTTCCAGCTTTCTCTAAAGAGCCGATGACAAAAGCAGATCTTGAGCAATGTTGGGACATTCCCAACTTCTTCCAGCTGTTTTGTAATTTCAGTGTCTCTATTTATGAAAGTGTCAGTGAAACAATTACTAAGATGCTGAAGGCAATAGAAGATTTACCAAAACAAGACAAAGGCAAGTATTAAAAGATTACTTTTACTTAGAGGACACTAACGTGTAAATGTTATGTTCCCTGTAGCTCCTGACCACGGAGGCCTGATTTCAAAGATGTTACCTGGGCAGGACAGAGGACTGTGTGGGGAACTTGACCAGAATTTGTCAAGATGTTTCAAATTTCATGAAAAATGCCAAAAATGTCAGGCTCACCTATCTGAAGGTAAATAATTGCTATTTTGTTTTTTATTCTACTTCCTTCTCCACATTACTTTCTTCTCTGCTAGACTGTCCTGATGTACCTGCTCTGCACACAGAATTAGACGAGGCGATCAGGTTGGTCAATGTATCCAATCAGCAGTATGGCCAGATTCTCCAGATGACCCGGAAGCACTTGGAGGACACCGCCTATCTGGTGGAGAAGATGAGAGGGCAATTTGGCTGGGTGTCTGAACTGGCAAACCAGGCCCCAGAAACAGAGATCATCTTTAATTCAATACAGGTAAAGGAGAGACCCAAGAGCAGATACGGAAATAAACTTCTACTGTATAATCCTTCTTCTGTAGGTAGTTCCAAGGATTCATGAAGGAAATATTTCCAAACAAGATGAAACAATGATGACAGACTTAAGCATTCTGCCTTCCTCTAATTTCACACTCAAGATCCCTCTTGAAGAAAGTGCTGAGAGTTCTAACTTCATTGGCTACGTAGTGGCAAAAGCTCTACAGCATTTTAAGGAACATTTTAAAACCTGGTAAGCAGAGTGCCTGGTTAGGAATGCCTTGTTGATCATTGCTGCCTTTTTTTTTTTTTTTAAGGTAAGAAGATCTAATGCATCCTATATCCAGTAAGTAGAATTATCTCTTCATCTGGGACCTGGAAATCCTGAAATAAAAAAGGATAATGCAATAAACACAGTTGCAGGAAAGTATGTTAGCTATATACTATGAAGTACTCTTAGTTTACTTATGTTGAATGGCTTAGCTATTAATACTCAAATTGAGTTAAAATGAAAATTCCTCCTTAAAAAATCAAACGTAATATGTATTACATTTCATGGTACATTAGTAGTTCTTTGTATATTGAATAAATACTAAATCACCTAGGTGTCTATGTTCTATCACATCTACAAACA